TTATTGTTATATGCATTTATCTTCACTCTGATGAGGGCTCAGACTTGATAACACCCGTGGTGCCCCATCCCTATAGGAGCTGGTGAGATTGCAGCCTGCTGCCTCCCCTCCAACAGCCACAGCTATTGGATTTCCCACCCAGAATCTTTAGGTAAATGAGGTAAGTCCTGATTTTTAAAACTTCTTTTGAATCTGGAATCCAAACACTTGAGTGGAAAGAGAAGCCTGCTTTAAACTGGACAGATGAAACTAGAACAGACTCTTGGAGACGGCTGGCAGGAAGTGAAGCTCACCTTACCTGGGCTTACCTCACTGGGTCAAATCAGAATTTTATTTTGGAGGGCAGGTTGGCTACTTTGGATATTATCTGTGAATTTCCTGCATTGTCTGGACTTCTAATCTCTGTGAATTTAAAAGCCCCCTCGTTTCCCTATGCCTGGGTGGCAAAACCATTCCCCTGGGTTGAATTCTTCTGGAACAAATAGGCAGCTAGAGATAGGTGGCTCTGATATAGCTCAGAGAAGAAGTGGTTGGCTAAGTAGCTGTTAGGGCTCAGAGTACACGGTCTCGCTTTCTAGAGATGTCTTCTGCTGGTAATTTTTCTGACTTATGAGCTACATGGAAAGGCCAATTTGTTTTTAATATGTTCCAGGACTGGAAAATGGCTAGAAATAGGCAAGAACATACACAATCACACTGGAAAAAGTGGCCAGGCAGCCAAGGCAGGCAGAGGTATTGGGGAGAGCTGAATATCTACAAAAACAAAAATTCAGAAAAAACAAAAATCAATTTTGGCAAAGGGCTTCACTGTATAACAAGGGGACAAGCTAACCCTTTGTTTACAAACTAACCCTTTGTTTACTCCATTTTGTCCAGAAAATACAACAATCAGTTTTGGCAAAGGGCTTCACTGTGTAACAAGGGGACAAACTAACCCTTTGTTTACTCCATTTTGGGAGACTATGATCAGACAGGCAGTTGTGACTCAGCAGCAACAAATGCCTTCTGAGACAGGGATTCTTTTGATTTTGCTTGGACATTGTGGAGAAGTGTTAGCCCCAATGTGGACTGATCTGGGAACAGTGGGAAATTAACTTCTTGTTGGTAAATATCAGGCTGAGGTGAGAAAGCGACATTTTCACCGTCCATCTTTGCTGATTTACCATGCTCCCAGGATGGTGGGAGTGTGTGTTTTTAAGATGGAGAGTGTATGCTTCTGGGTTCAAGTTCACAGGTGTCTCTGCTGGTTATCTGCACTCACCTTGGTAACAGGGAGAAAGTGAGTGAATGGATTCCAAGAACTTACTGATGGAAGTCTAATTCAGGAGTTGGTTCTGCAGCCATGGAGGTAAAGATGTGTTGATAGTCTTTCAATGTGTATACCAGAAAGGAAAAATTTTTTTCTTTACCAGAAATGGGCAGTGTCTGTCAGAGAAACCAACTGATTCCTGATATTATCACAAAGCCAGATACTTGAAGAGCTCTATTAAAATATGACTGAGGCCCTTTGATGACCAGCCCAGCCTGTGGCAGATACCCGCACTGAGGAAACTTGTTACTGGGTGTGCAGGTGCGATTGCAGTCCGAGCTCCCACACAGGTGCTGACTGAACAGGCTGTTTGATCCCCTAACAGATCATGATTCTGGAAGGAGGTGGTGTAATGAATCTCAACCCCGGCAACAACCTCCTTCACCAGCCGCCAGCCTGGACAGACAGCTACTCCACGTGCAATGGTAAGAGGGCCTGTGGGTGTTGGTGTCACTGCGGTCACTCATGAGGCTGCTTCCTGTTTTGCAGTTTCCAGTGGGTTTTTTGGAGGCCAGTGGCATGAAATTCATCCTCAGTACTGGACCAAGTACCAGGTGTGGGAGTGGCTCCAGCACCTCCTGGACACCAACCAGCTGGATGCCAATTGTATCCCTTTCCAAGAGTTCGACATCAACGGCGAGCACCTCTGCAGCATGAGTTTGCAGGAGTTCACCCGGGCGGCAGGGACGGCGGGGCAGCTCCTCTACAGCAACTTGCAGCATCTGAAGTGGAACGGTGACTCTCTCTTTCTGTGTCTCTCCCTACCCCCTCTCTGACTATCCCAATCTGTCCTTCACAGGCCAGTGCAGTAGTGACCTGTTCCAGTCCACACACAATGTCATTGTCAAGACTGAACAAACTGGTGAGTAGTAGTGGACAAAGGGAGCCAACCTACGCTGACTATTCTCCTTCTCTATTTTTTGTAGAGCCTTCCATCATGAACACCTGGAAAGACGAGAACTATTTATATGACACCAACTATGGTAGCACAGTAGGTAACTAACTCCCTGACACTTAAGGCCCTTTATCTAAATGTCCTTTATCTTTTCATGGCCACAGATTTGTTGGACAGCAAAACTTTCTGCCGGGCTCAGATCTCCATGACAACCACCAGTCACCTTCCTGTTGGTAAGCTGTCATCACATCTGAGGCTGGGTATGGTCAATTAAACGCCTCTCATTTTTCTCCTTAGCAGAGTCACCTGATATGAAAAAGGAGCAAGACCCCCCTGCCAAGTGCCACACCAAAAAGCACAGTAAGTTGGCTGGCTTTCAGATGGCCTTTGGTCATTAGTAACCTGCCTTTCTGCTTTTCATCAGACCCGAGAGGGACTCACTTATGGGAATTCATCCGCGACATCCTCTTGAACCCAGACAAGAACCCAGGATTAATAAAATGGGAAGACCGATCTGAGGGCGTCTTCAGGTTCTTGAAATCAGAGGCAGTGGCTCAGCTATGGGGTAAAAAGAAGAACAACAGCAGCATGACCTATGAAAAGCTCAGCCGAGCTATGAGGTGAGGAGTTTCATGTCTCTGAAAACAAAAAGTCAGTCACCTTATGCAATCTCCTTTGTTACAGATATTACTACAAAAGAGAAATTCTGGAGCGTGTGGATGGACGAAGACTGGTATATAAATTTGGGAAGAATGCCCGAGGATGGAGAGAAAATGAAAACTGAAGCTGCCAATACTTTGGACACAAACCAAAACACACACCAAATAATCAGAAACAAAGAACTCCTGGACGTAAATATTTCAAAGACTACTTTTCTCTGATATTTATGTACCATGAGGGGAACAAGAAACTACTTCTAACGGGAAGAAGAAACACTACGGTCGATTAAAAAAATTATTTTGTTACTTCGAAGTATGTCCTATATGGGGAAAAAACGTACACAGTTTTCTGTGAAATATGATGCTGTATGTGGTTGTGATTTTTTTTCACCTCTATTGTGAATTCTTTTTCACTGCAAGAGTAACAGGATTTGTAGCCTTGTGCTTCTTGCTAAGAGAAAGAAAAACAAAATCAGAGGGCATTAAATGTTTTGTATGTGACATGATTTAGAAAAAGGTGATGCATCCTCCTCACATAAGCATCCATATGGCTTCGTCAAGGGAGGTGAACATTGTTGCTGAGTTAAATTCCAGGGTCTCAGATGGTTAGGACAAAGTGGATGGATGCCGGGAAGTTTAACCTGAGCCTTAGGATCCAATGAGTGGAGAATGGGGACTTCCAAAACCCAAGGTTGGCTATAATCTCTGCATAACCACATGACTTGGAATGCTTAAATCAGCAAGAAGAATAATGGTGGGGTCTTTATACTCATTCAGGAATGGTTTATCTGATGCCAGGGCTGTCTTCCTTTCTCCCCTTTGGATGGTTGGTGAAATACTTTAATTGCCCTGTCTGCTCACTTCTAGCTATTTAAGAGAGAACCCAGCTTGGTTCTTTTTTGCTCCAAGTGCTTAAAAATAAGTTGGAAAAAGGAGACGGTGGTGTGGAAATGGCTGAAGAGTTTGCTCTTGTATCCCTATAGTCCAAGGTTTCTCAATCTGCACAATTGACATTTTTGGCCGGAGTGTTCTTTGTGGTGAGGGCTTTCCTGTGCATTGTAAGATGTTCAGCAGTATCCACTCATGGTCTCTAACCACTTGACACCAGAAACCCCCCAGCTGTGATAACGCAAAATGTCTCTAGACATCACCAAATGTTCCCTGGGGGTGGCAAATTTGCCCTTGATTGAGAACCACCAGTTTAGCTAGTCAATATGAGGATGGTGGTTTATTCTCAGAAGAAAAAGATATGTAAGGTCTTTTAGCTCCTTAGAGTGAAGCAAAAGCAAGACTTCAACCTCAACCTATCTTTATGTTTTAAATGTTAGGGACAATAAGTTGAAATAGCTAGAGGAGCTTCTTTTCAGAACCCCAGATGAGAGCCAATGTCAGATAAAGTAAGCATAGTAATGTAGCAGGAACTACAATAGAAGACATTTTCACTGGAATTACAAAGCAGAATTAAAATTATATTGTAGAAGGAAACACCAAGAAAAGAATTTCCAGGGAAAATCCTCTTTGCAGGTATTAATTCTTATAATTTTTTGTCTTTTGGATTATCTGTTTACTGTCTCATCTGAACTGATCCCAGGTGAACGGTTTATTGCCTAGATTTGTACTCAGAGGAATTTTTTTTGTTTTGTTTTGTCTTTTAAGAAAGGAAAGAAAGGATGAAAAAAATAAACAGAAAACTCAGCTCAGGCACAATTGTCACCAAGGAGTTAAAAGCTTCTTCTTCAATAGAGGAATTGTTCTGGGGGTCCTGGAGACTTACCATTGAGCCATGCAATCTGGGAAGCACAGGAATAAGTAGACACTTTGAAAATGGATTTGAATGTTCTCATCCCTTTTGCAGCTTTTCTTTTTGGCTCTCTCATGTCCTTGGCTTGCTCCTCTATTCTACCTCTCTTTCTCCAGCAATAATATGCAAATGAAGACATGTATCCATAAGAAGGAGTGCTCTTCATCAACTAATAGAGCACCTACCACAGTGTCATACCTGGTAGAGGTGAGCAATTCATATTCAAAGGTTGCAAAGTGTTTGTAATATATTCATGAGGCTGGAAGTAAGAAGAATTAAAAATTTGTCCTAATTACAATGAGAACCATTCTAGGTAGTGATCTTGGAGCACACATGAATAACTTTCTGAAGGTGCAACCAAATCCATTTTTATTTCTGCCTGGCTTGGTCACTTCTGTAAAGGTTTAACTTAGTGTTGTCAAGTAACAGTTACTGAAAGAGCTGAGAAAAAGAACAATGAACAGCAACGATCTTGACTGTGCAACTCAGACATTCCTGCAGAAAAGACATATGTTGCTTTACAAGAAGGCCAAAGAACTATGGGGCCTTCCCAGCATTTGACTGTTCATTGCATAGAATGAATTAAATATCCAGTTACTTGAATGGGTATAACGCATGAATATTTGTGTGTCTGTGTGTGTGTCTGAGTTGTGTGATTTTATTAGGGGCATCTGCCAATTCTCTCACTGTGGTTCCTTCTCTGACTTTGCCTGTTCATCATCTAAGGAGGCTAGATCCTTCGCTGACTTCACCATTCCTCAAACCTGTAAGTTTCTCACTTCTTCCAAATTGGCTTTGGCTCTTTCTGCAACCTTTCCATTCAAGAGCAATCTTTGCTAAGGAGTAAGTGAATGTGAAGAGTACCAACTACAACAATTCTACAGATAATTAGTGGATTGTGTTGTTTGTTGAGAGTGAAGGTTTCTTGGCATCTGGTGCCTGATTAAGGCTTGAGTATTAAGTTCTCAGCATATCTCTCTATTGTCTTGACTTGAGTTTGCTGCATTTTCTATGTGCTGTTCGTGACTTGGAGAACTTAAAGTAATCGAGCTATGCCAACTTGGGGTGGTAACAGAGTACTTCCCACCACAGTGTTGAAAGGGAGAGCAAAGTCTTATGGATAAACCCTCCTTTCTTTTGGGGACACATGGCTCTCACTTGAGAAGCTCACCTGTGCTGAATGTCCACATGGTCACTAAACATGTTATCCTTAAACCCCCCGTATGCCTGAGTTGAAAGGGCTCTCTCTTATTAGGTTTTCATGGGAACATGAGGCAGCAAATCTATTGCTAAGACTTTACCAGGCTCAAATCATCTGAGGCTGATAGATATTTGACTTGGTAAGACTTAAGTAAGGCTCTGGCTCCCAGGGGCATAAGCAACAGTTTCTTGAATGTGCCATCTGAGAAGGGAGACCCAGGTTGTGAGTTTTCCTTTGAACACATTGGTCTTTTCTCAAAGTTCCTGCCTTGCTAGACTGTTAGCTCTTTGAGGACAGGGACTATGTCTTATCAATCACTATTATTTTCCTGTTACCTAGCATGGGACAAGTACACAACACATATTTGTTCAATGAATGAATGAATGTCTTCTAAAAGACTCCTCTGATTGGGAGACCATATCTATAATTGGGATGTGAATCATTTCTTCAGTGGAATAAGAGCACAACGGCACAACCTTCAAGGACATATTATCTACTATGAACATTTTACTGTGAGACTCTTTATTTTGCCTTCTACTTGCGCTGAAATGAAACCAAAACAGGCCGTTGGGTTCCACAAGTCAATATATGTTGGATGAGGATTCTGTTGCCTTATTGGGAACTGTGAGACTTATCTGGTATGAGAAGCCAGTAATAAACCTTTGACCTGTTTTAACCAATGAAGATTATGAATATGTTAATATGATGTAAATTGCTATTTAAGTGTAAAGCAGTTCTAAGTTTTAGTATTTGGGGGATTGGTTTTTATTATTTTTTTCCTTTTTGAAAAATACTGAGGGATCTTTTGATAAAGTTAGTAATGCATGTTAGATTTTAGTTTTGCAAGCATGTTGTTTTTCAAATATATCAAGTATAGAAAAAGGTAAAACAGTTAAGAAGGAAGGCAATTATATTATTCTTCTGTAGTTAAGCAAACACTTGTTGAGTGCCTGCTATGTGCACGGCATGGGCCCATATGTGTGAGGAGCTTGTCTAATTATGTAGGAAGCAATAGATCTCGGTAGTTACGTATTGGGCAGATACTTACTGTATGAATGAAAGAACATCACAGTAATCACAATATCAGAGCTGAATTATCCTCAGTGTAGCTTCTTGGAATTCAGTTTCTGGAACTAGAGATAGAGCATTTATTAAAAAAAACTCCTGTTGAGACTGTGTCTTATGAACCTCTGAAACGTACAAGCCTTCACAAGTTTAACTAAATTGGGATTAATCTTTCTGTAGTTATCTGCATAATTCTTGTTTTTCTTTCCATCTGGCTCCTGGGTTGACAATTTGTGGAAACAACTCTATTGCTACTATTTAAAAAAAATCAGAAATCTTTCCCTTTAAGCTATGTTAAATTCAAACTATTCCTGCTATTCCTGTTTTGTCAAAGAATTATATTTTTCAAAATATGTTTATTTGTTTGATGGGTCCCAGGAAACACTAATAAAAACCACAGAGACCAGCCTGGAAATGCGTGTTTCATTCTTCAATAAGCCATTCAAT